TGTCAGTTAACAAATGCCACTTAAAAGCCCACCGAACTCCTCCCCCAGGACCTGGGGGCAATTTCATGACCTTGCAGGGTTACGGTTTCAGCAAGTGGTTTCAAGGTAGTGCTAGGTGTCCTTCCCTTCCCCGCCCTCAGACAGATCTGTACGGTCCCTTCTGCACCAAAACCACCCTCAGAGGCATCTAGGATGTTCGCCTTTGCTGTTGCAGCACCCAGCAAAGCGTCTGCAACACGGGAGGTGCTCGACGGCCGCGCTCTCTGACTCGATCGAATCTTAAAGGGTCACTCTGTCCAGCACTACAGGGTTTCAAAGGGCGTCAAGGACAAAAAGCACGACTTAACCTTCCCCTGGGCTATTGCTCAGGCTCCCGTCACCTTGCAGGCCCTGAGACTGGGGGCCTGGCTTGCAGTGGAAGTGGAAGCTCAGGAAGTGCTGATTAGCTGAGGGAACTCAAGACCGCCCAGACGTCAATTTGGACTCAGGCCGCAGTCCCGAGGTCCCAGGTGGCCCTCCGACCTCAGGGAACCGGGCGGGACCTTGCTCCGCCGGAGCCCGGCCCTGCGCACACCTTGCCCGACCTCAGAGCCGCTTCCTGCAGCCCCCGCTACCCGGCGCCTCCGACGGGCCAGGGGCCCAGCTAGGCCCTGCGACCCCACATCTGCCCCCGCGCCCATCTCCTCCTCCCTGCCCCGTGCCCAAGCTCTTCCATCCCTTGCGGTCCTGCCGATCTTCCCGCAAGCTGCCATACCATTGCGGCTGCAAGGTCCAGGCCGACAGCCCAGCGACACCCGCGCGAGAGAACATGGTAGCCACAGCCCTGCTGAAGGTCGGTCAGGCAGGCCTCAGCGCGCATGCGCCGAAGCTCCCCAGCGCGCCCCTCCCACCTTGCTCTCTTCTTCAGTCTCGTTTCTTCGCGCTACGGCGAGGGGAGTCTCGCGACCGTTGCAACCCAGTCTTCCCAGGCCCCACCTCCTTCCGCCTCTCAGCTGGGATTTGTCCCGCCCACCGCCGCCAGCCCGGTTCCGTTTCCGGCTGGCTGAGTACTGGGGTCCAGAAAGTGATCGCTGCCGTGGTCGCCATGGGGAAGTCGGATTTTCTTACTCCCAAGGCTATCGCCAACAGGATCAAGTCCAAGGGGCTGCAGAAGCTACGCTGGTATTGCCAGATGTGCCAGAAGCAGTGCCGGGACGAGGTGAGTGGGCCCGGAGTGGCCCCGTCTTCCCAATCAGAATTTATTGCTTTTACATTTTTTGTAGAATGGCTTTAAGTGTCATTGTATGTCCGAATCTCATCAGAGACAACTATTGCTGGCTTCAGAAAATCCTCAGCAGTTTATGGATTATTTTTCAGAGTAAGTAACTCAAAGAACTCTTTATCTTATAGTACCTTAATGCTTTCCTTTCTTTCTTTATTAGGGAATTCCGAAATGACTTTCTAGAACTTCTCAGGAGACGCTTTGGTAAACATTTTAAATATTGTGCAAATAACAGCTGATGATCATCAGTGTCATATTTTGTTCTCAGGCACTAAAAGGGTCCACAACAACATTGTCTACAACGAATACATCAGCCACCGAGAGCACATCCACATGAATGCCACTCAGTGGGAAACTCTGACTGATTTTACTAAGTGGCTGGGCAGAGAAGGTAAGAATGAGATTTTAAAGTTGCTTTTTCTTTGCTAATTTATGGCAGTGGCTGTTTTTTTAAGGCTTGTGCAAAGTGGACGAGACACCAAAAGGCTGGTATATTCAGTACATAGACAGGGACCCAGAAACTATCCGCCGGCAACTGGAACTGGAGAAAAAGAAAAAGCAGGACCTTGATGATGAAGAAAAAACTGCCAAATTTATTGAAGAGCAAGTGAGAAGAGGCCTGGAAGGGAAGGAACAGGTGGGTAAGCAACATCATCCTGAGAAGCAACGACACCAAAACCTTAAAACTTTCTTTTTTTTAGGAGGTCCCTACTTTTACGGAATTAAGCAGAGAAAATGATGAAGAGAAAGGTAGTTTTATTTTTTATTTTTTCTTTTTTTAATGTATGTATGGAATAACATTTTTTTCTTCTAGTCACGTTTAATTTGAGTAAAGGAGCATGTAGCTCATCCGGAGCAACATCTTCCAAGTCAAGGTGAGCTGCATCATTCACGGATATCTTAAAACTTGGTAACAAGCATGGTTCTCCTGTTCATCAGTACTCTGGGACCGAGTGCACTGAAGACGATAGGAAGTTCAGCATCAGTGAAACGAAAAGAATCTTCCCAGAGCTCAACTCAGTCTAAAGAAAAGAAGAAAAAGAAATCTGCACTGGATGAAATCATGGAGGTACAGTTTATGGATTGCGTGTGGACACCTTAGGAGATAATTTAAGACATTATGTGTTCTACAGATTGAAGAGGAAAAGAAAAGAACTGCCCGAACAGACTACTGGCTACAGCCTGTAAGTATTCAGTTGGAGTTTCTTAAGTTCTATTCCTTTCATTTTTTTTGTTATTATTTTCTAGGAAATTATTGTGAAAATTATAACCAAGAAACTGGGAGAGAAATATCATAAGAAAAAGGCTATTGTTAAGGTAAGGACGTGCAATTATGAATGGAATTTGTGTCTATTATAAAAGTGTTCATTTTACATGACAGGAAGTAATTGACAAATATACAGCTGTTGTGAAGATGATTGATTCTGGAGACAAGCTGAAACTTGACCAGACTCATTTAGAGACAGTAATTCCAGCACCAGGTAAATCTGTTTGCAGACCATTTAATACATATCACATTAATTTTTATATTCTTTTCCATCATAGGAAAAAGAATTCTAGTTTTAAATGGAGGCTACAGAGGAAATGAAGGTACCCTAGAATCCATCAATGAGAAGACTTTTTCAGCTACTATCGTCATTGAAACTGTAAGTTTGTTTACACAAAGACAGAAATTTCATTAACCTTATTTTAAATTATTTTAATTTGTAGGGCCCTTTAAAAGGACGCAGAGTTGAAGGAATTCAATATGAAGACATTTCTAAACTTGCCTGAGTTTGAAAATTTGTTAACAATACATTAAAATCTTAAAGCATCAAATTGGTGTTCGCCAAGGCATTATGAGACTCTACTGTGTTAGGGTATATTCTTTTGTATAAAACAAACAGGTTTTTGAAAATATTACTGTATAGTTGTTCAGCTAAACTTTGAGAAGAATTTAATTATGTCTCATGAGGTATCAAACTATGTAATTTTGTCCTTGTTATTTTTGTTTCCTTTGTAATTTACTTGATGAGTTTATATCTTCATTAAAGAATGTTATTATAAAGTGTTTTATCTATGACAATTTAGAATCATGTAATTGGAGGAAATCCTTCATACACTCTATATTTTCAGTAGTAGAGTAGTAAAGTTGAACTCTAAGTGTGACTAAATTTTAAATGTCAAACTATAAATATAGAAGCAGCTTTATTGTGGTAATAATTCATATACCATACAGTTCACTCATTTAAAATATACATACAATTCAGTGGTTTTTAGTATTTTTGCAGAATTGTGCAGCCATCACCACTGTCTGATTTTAAAACACTTTCATACCCCAAAATGAAACCCTTTAATAGTCAATCGCTATTTTTCCCCTCTGCCCTAGCCCTAGACAGCCACTAATGTACTTTCTGTCTCTATGGATTTGCCCTTTCTGGACATTTCTTATAAATGGAATCATATAATATGTGATCTTTTATGACTGGCTTCTTACACTTAGCATCATGTTTTCAAGGTTTATCCATGCAGTAGCATGTAGGCGTGCTTCATTTGTTTTTATGGCTGCTTAATATTCCACTGTATGGATGTACCGTATTTTGTTTGTCCATTCATCAGCTGATAAACATTTAGATTGTTTCTACTTTTTGGCTATTGTGAATAATGCTGCCATGATCACCCATTTACAGGATTTTATGTGAACAGAAGCTTTCGCTTCTGCCAAACTCTTCCAGAGCAGCTATACCATTTTACAGTCCTACCAGCAATGTTGAACTATAGTTTTATTTGTTTTTAATTTTTTTACTTTTAGAGACATGGTCTCACTGTGTTGCCCAGGCTGCTGTCAAACTCCTGGGCTCAAGTGATCCTCCTGCCTCAGCCTCCCAAAGTGCTAGGATTGCAGGTGTGAGCCACAGCACCCTGCCTAACCATACAGTTTGAAATAAGTAGGGCAGTGTATTATTAGGGAATGCAAAAGACAGGAAACCCACATTTGCCTGTGCCAAAGGAAAAACGAAGGGATATTTGTAGTGCACATGACTGAAAGGAGCAGACGCTAGCTTCCAGGGCAGCGGGACCGGGTGTGAACAGCCTTCCCTGGGCTTCCGCTCTGTCTCTGGCTCCTGTGCTGGCTCTCTACATTTACATTCTTGAGCACTCTAGGTTTACATCTTACCCTTCAGCAGCACCGGGAAGAGAGAGATGATCTATCTTTTCTTTTTCTTTTTTTTTTTTTTTCTGACACAGAGTCTCACTCTGTCACCCAGGCTGATTGCAGTAGTGCAATCTCGGCTCACTGCAACCTCCACCTCCCGGGTTCAAGCCATTCTCCTGCCTCAGCCTCCTGAGTAGCTGGGACTACAGGCATGCGCCACCACGCCCAGCTAATTTTTGTAATTTTAGAAGAGATGAGGTTTCACCATGTTGGCCAGGATGGTCTCGATCTCTTGACCTTATGATCTGCCCGCCTCAGCCTCCCAAAGTGCTGGGATTACAGGCATGAGCCACTACGCCTCTTTTTTTTTGTTCTGTTTTTTGAGATAGGGTCTTGCTCTGTCATCCAGCCTGGAGTGCAGTGGCACAATCATGGCTCACTGCAGCCTCGTCCTCCTGGGCTTAGGTCATTGATTCTCCCACCTCAGCCTCCCGAGTAGCTGGGACTACAGGCATGCACTACCATGCCTGGCTAATTTTTTTGATTTTTAGTAGAGATGAGGTCTTGCTATGTTGCCCAGGCTGGTCTCAAACTCTTGAGCTCAAGCAATCCTCCTGCCTCGGCCTTCTAAAATGTTGTGATTACAGGTGTGAGCTACCACGCCTTGCCTGAGTTGATCTTCTACAAGAGTTCAAACAAAAAACAGACCATACCAGGATGATCACTTCAAACATGAGGATGGGTATAAGCTGACGTCAGACACAGGTATGGTGCCAAACCCTGGGATCTCTCTCTTTAACTGAGAGTCAGGGAGGGCTGATTGCTTCTATTCTCAGAAGATGGGAGAACGTATGCTGTTAGCAGAAATGTAAGAGGCAGTAAAGAAATACTAATAGGATGATGGCAGAAGCTTTACAGAAAATGTTCCTCAGGGATGAATTAAGGTTTTTCCAAAGTAACCTGACAGCACATTATGGAAAGCAACTGGGTTTTGGGTGTGGGCAGTCTTTAGATCAAATTCTGGCAGTTCTGTTCATTGGCTTTGTAATATTAGAATGTTAATGTTCTTGAATTGCAATGTTTTTAATGTATAAATTGTCAAAATGTTTTTCAGCAGGGTTGATGGGAGACCTACAGAAAATACATATAAATCATCAGACATGAAGTCCAGCACATAGTAGGTATTGAATAAATGGCAGTGAGTGGTCATGTCCAGAAATGAAGCCAAGAAGTTGAGCCTGGACTACTAAGAATCTGGTCTGAAGAATTTCAAAAAGGAGAATGGTTCTCCCTGATAACAAATAGTGATGAGTAAAACCAGACAAATTACATATGCCTCCCCCAAGTATGTACGTTTGGAATCAACTTGGTGGTTTTCTTCAGAGAAAAAATGTTTCATGTCTGCCTCCCACATTTAATTCTCCAACGTCTTTCTGAAATTATTTCAGAATGAAATGAGGCAGCATACTTGAGGTTAAATTCAATAAAAAATATCTGAAGCATAAAAATACGATTATAGACTTCACAGTAGTTTTTTCCCTCTGAGTCTGTAGAACTTGATAGAGTTTATGCTAAGCAAAATGACTGCAGATAACTAACAACAGGTCTCATATTAGACTTTGATTTTTGAAGTATCATAAGCTATTTTTCTTTATTTCAAACATAGACTTTACTTTTTAGAGCAGTCTCTGTGGGTTTTGACAAATGTATAATGACATGCATCTGCCACTGTAGTATCACACAGAACAGTTTCACTGCCCTAGAAGTTTCCTGTGTTCTGTCTGTTCCCTGTCTCCCCCCAAATCCCTGCTGACCGCTGATCTTTTTACTGTCTCCCTAGTTTTGTCTCCATCGAAGGTCATATAGTTGGAGTCACACAGGGTGTAGCTTTTTCAGATTGGCTTCTTTCACCTGGTAGAACATATGCATGTAAGGTTCCTCCATGTTGTTTTGGTTAGGTTTTTGTGGCTCGATAGCGCACTTCATTTTAGCACTGCATATTCTATTGTCTGAATGCACCACAGTTTATGCACTCACCTACTGAAGGATATCTTGGTTGCTTACAAGGTTTGGAAATTATGAGTAAAGCTGCTACAAACATCTGTGCGCAGGTTTTTTGTGGATAGACGTTTTCAACTTATTTACGTAACGACCAAAGAGCACAATTGCTGGATCATATGCCAGGAGTCTTCTGAGAAACTACCAACCTGTCTTCCAGAGTGACTGTACCATTTTGTATTCAAACGAGCAGTGAATGAGAGTTCCTGCTGCTCTGCATCTCCGTCAGCATTTGATGTTGTCAGTGTTCTGGATTTTGGCCATCTTAATAGCTGTACAGTGGGATCTTGTCATTGCTTTAATTTGCATTTCTTTGATGAAGTATGATGTGGAGCATCTTTTCATGGGCTTATTTGCCACCTGTATATCTTCTCTGGTGAGATGTCTTTCAGGTTTTTTGCCCATTATTTAATTGGGTTACTCATTTTCTTATTGTTGAATTTTAAGAGTTGTTTGTATATTTCAGTTGTGTTCTTTATCGAATGTGTCTTTTGCAAGTATTTTCTCTCAGTCAGTGGCCTGTCTTCTCATTTTGTTTTAAGCTATTCTTTTTTAACACCCCAAGATTTTCATCGTTACTTTTTTTTTTTTTTTTTTTTTTTTTTTTTTTTTTTTTTGAGACGGAGTCTCGCTCTGTCGCCCAGGCCGGACTGCGGACTGCAGTGGCGCAATCTCGGCTCACTGCAAGCTCCGCTTCCCGGGTTCACGCCATTCTCCTGCCTCAGCCTCCCGAGTAGCTGGGACTACAGGCGCCCGCCACCGCGCCCGGCTAATTTTTTGTATTTTTAGTACATCGTTACTTTTAAGACCACTGTGCACACATAAAATACTAAAAGCTAAACTTAATATCTGCAGGTAGAAGTTTTAAATTCAAGATTTTAACCAAATAACAGAGTTAATGCTAAAATCTCACTTTTGAAGTTTATGTTGAATATTAGCATTCTAATATTTAATATTTTTCTATTTTTGAAATAGGAAATGGAAAAGATGCAGTAGGTTTTTCAAAAGGGTATCATAGGTGAGCACTTCTTATAGAAGAAGAAAACTAAGAGGTAGTGCTATTTACCTCTTCAGCACTAAGTTTATCTTTATTTTTATTTATTTCTATAAAGAGATGGGAGTCTCACTGTGTTGCTTAGGCTGGTCTTGAACTCCTGGCCTCCAGTGATGCTCCTGCCTTGGCCTCCGAGAGTGCTGGGATTATAGGCATGAGGCACCACACCCAGCCAGTAATCTTTAGCTTCTAGAAACAATCAGATTTCCTTAAGATTTTGCAATTAGGTTTAGAGGAGCTCACTTGCTTTTTCAAATATGGGTTGGATATGTCCAAAAAAAGAGTTTTGCCTCTACAATGAAAAATGATTTTTACCAGATTATGGAAAGGAAGATTCATAAAAATGTGCCTTTAAAAAGCTTTTTTAAAGTGCAAGTTCACCAATTTGACTTTTGAAAATACGTTCATTTTAGGAATTGATTTTTTAAGGAAAGTTGTAAACACAGCAAAGCACAGAATTACACTGGTTCAGACTTGCATCTTAGCACCAAAATCCACTATACAAATGCAGACAGCATAAAGTAACCTAGTTTCGCTTTAAATTTGTTGCTTATTTTATTCTCCCTTATAAATGTCATTGGTCTTTTGTTAGAACATAATTTACTACTTTATTTTGAAATAAAGTCTAAGATTTAGCATGTAAGTGGTATTACTCAGAAATGGTTTAAATGCAAA